ATAACTTTGACTAAGGGTTGCTTGCTTAAGTATAGTCCCTAAAACTCTGAAGGCAAGGGGGAAAAACTGAGGCAATCTAGATGCTTTTCTCCAGAGGATAAGGGTTGCAAAGCAGAATTTAAGGATGACTTACTCACTTTTCGAGTTCTGCTTGAATCACTATCAACTCCAGTAACTGATTCCCTTTCCCAACTTTCCTTGGCAGCAAGACACTTGTCATGGGTTTGTGGGCTTGGTGTGAATTTTTTCTGCCCCTCTGTAGAAGTCCTCCTATAGAGGGTGCCCTGTACTCCGTATGGAACTTTATTGACTCCTGTATTAAGCAGTTAATTGAAATGGCCATCAACTTGAAGAAAGGGTCTTCCAGTCACAGTTGTTACCAAACACTCCCTTAGTGACATTCCTCTAGAGGGACCCATTACAGACTGAGATATATACTAAATTAGACCTGAAAACCCTTGATTTGTAGTCCAAAATCTTTATATCCAAATGTCTGTTTCCAATTTACAAACACACTTAATACTCAGCCTCCCTTTCTTGCGTCGTTACACTGAACAGCAGCCAAGCTGCTCTGGACAAAGAGGATCATTTCACCGCCTGTGCAGGGAACCATCTGGAGCCAATTATCTTCTCCAAGAGATCTTCTTTACCTCTGAAGAAAGCCCGGGGCCGCATGTTCCTTTGCCTCTCTTTCACAAATTATAGTCATGTTAATCCCACCTCAGACACCCCATGATCACAAAAACTTTATTCTTCAATACCTTCTTCTTTCTCCTTTATTTCTGGAAAATGTTAATGTCTTTCTCTTCCGTTTCTTCTCTCTCCTTTTCTTTGTTCCATAATATCCATTTAATAGATATTAAAAAATATCTATTCTCAGATGTTTCGTCAGTATTTTTACATGCTGATAATTCTTTTTCCCTTTTCCTAGATAAAACTGTCAATGCAACTACATATGAAAAATCCACCATTGAAGAAGAAACAACTACTAGCGAACCCTCTCATAAAAATATTCAAAGTATTTAAATTACTACACTGTATTCATACCTGGAGAATATCATTATGTGACTTAAAAATTTAAGTTTCACTACTCTGAGCATTACATAAAGCCATAGCATGCTTAAAGAATTTATACTGCTACCTTTTAAAGTCACTAAAATCTTTTAAATGGTGAATGTCTAACAGTCAGTCTTCAGGTATACCTGACAAAGGATGAGAAATGAGCTTTTGTAGAAATAGAACTTTATTTTAATAAAAATGTGTTACATTTGTGTCTATATTAAATACGTACTTACAAATTAGTATATATTTATAAATATATGTCGAATGTATTTGAAATATAATTTATTTTGCTAATAATGGAAAATATTCTGCCTGCTTGAGGAATAAACTTATCTCTGGTTAGGGTCAATTATTAGTGTTTCCTATGATTATTTGAGGTTGGGAGTGGGAGGCTGCAAAATCAAAATTACCATTTTACTTCCCTGTCAAGAATATTGTTCCTTATAAAATATGTGTGGAGCCATAACAACCCAGGATGGCTCTCCTCTAAGGTCTTGAATAAGCGGCCTAATTGAAGAGAATGGATACTTACGTGTCGTTACATGAAACCCTATTTTCTCCAGTTTATGCAATCCAAGTATGTTTCTAATGTAATTATTCTGAATTAGTTTGCATTTTTAACACTACTGAAAAAAATCTTTTTTGATGTGTTTTAAAATGAAAACCTGATCATCCTGGTATTCCCCTTCTTAAACGTCTTTAGTAACTTACTACTAAGTTTGAGGTCAAGTTTTAACTCCTTAACCAAGCATTCAATTCCGAAACAATCTGGCCACTGTGAAAATTTTCCACTCTCAACTCTGGTTACGTTCTGCATCCACACCCTTCACTCAAGACTTACCTGAAGCTCCCAGAGCTTACTGAGCCTGCTTACGATTGTGCGTTTGCTCACGGCTGGAATGAGCTCGCTCTCACCTTGTTTGCCTGGTGAACTATTGCTAGTTCTCTAAGCTTATATTGGAACATCATCTCCCTTTTGAAGGGTTTCTGGCCTTAAGAAGTTAAATTAAACCCTGTGCATACCACCTGTGCATTTCCATTAACGCCTTCATTAATCTGCTACATAAGCAGCAATGATTCTTGTCTGCAGCCAAAATTAAGGTGGGTTCCTTGACTGTAATGTCTGAGCCTTGTGTTCTTGTTGTGTTTTGTTTTGTTTTAACAGGATCAACCCCAAACGTGCCTGCATTTTGGACAATGTTAGCTAAAGGTAAAGTCATACAGCTAGGTAGCTTGGGAAACTTGTTTACCATAACCCCAATTTGTTTTAACAGCTATAAATGGAACAGCAGTGGTCATGGATGATAAAGATCAATTATTTCACCCAATTCCAGGTAAGAACAAAATATTTCAATTGACTGGGTGCCCTATTTTCCACTGCATTCTCTTTCTTTTCAGAGTCTGATGTGAATGCTACACAGGGAGAAAATCAGCCAGATCTAGAGGATCTGAAGATCAAAATAATGCTGGGAATCTCGTTGATGACCCTCCTCCTCTTTGTGGTCCTCTTGGCATTCTGTAGTGCTACACTGTACAAACTGAGGCATCTGAGGTAAGTCTGCAGACCTCTGCAGTCTTTACAACCAATTCTTGATATATGTTCTTTTCTTCTTCAGTTATAAAAGTTGTGAGAGTCAGTACTCTGTCAACCCAGAGCTGGCCACGATGTCTTACTTTCATCCATCAGAAGGTGTTTCAGATACATCCTTTTCCAAGAGTGCAGAGAGCAGCACATTTTTGGGTACCACTTCTTCAGATATGAGAAGATCAGGCACAAGAACATCAGAATCTAAGATAATGACGGATATCATTTCCATAGGCTCAGATAATGAGATGCATGAAAACGATGAGTCGGTTACCCGGTGAAGAAATCAAGGAACCCGGTGAAGAAATCTTATTGATGAATAAATAACTTTAATTATTTTGTCATCAAAAGACCTTTCTTTATGTCTTCTGTTAATGTCATG